CTGAGATAATCCTGGCCCAAGGCTGCAACACGGCCTATTATCCTGGTATCAAAGCGTGGATTGGGATGCATGGAAGTGTGAGGTGGTCGAGGCCCTGCATGCTTAGAGTAATGGAGTCCTTAGAGCCCCGGCGGAGGAAGCGTACCCCAAGACGAACGGGGAGGGGCTATGCGTGGCCCCAGACTGTGACGACAAGGAAAGCCCCCTTCCACCCCTCCACGATTCCCCCCACCAAGCGCGGGGCCAGGAATACGCGCCGTGGGCTAGACTCTAGCGACACCCAGCGGCCAGCGGGGTGGGGAGCCGAGACCCGTTTTGAGGGGGTCCGGGTGATTCCAAAGTGTGTGTGTGTGTGTGTGTGCGTGTGTGTGTGTGTGTGTGTGTGTGTGCGCGCGCGCGCTCGCGCGAGTCCTCGCTGCGAATGGCAGGAGGTGGAAGACAAGGAGAAGGCTGTTGCCGAGGCGGGGAAACCCCAGCTCCCAAGGCAGGGCCACAGTCTCCCCTCCACGTTTAACCCTGCAAGGGGAGGGCCATACCACCCCCGATTTAGACACCCCCAGGGCAGGTCCAGTCCTCCTCGGGCTGAGAAAGTCCGAGGAGTCATCAGGCGCCCCTCTCCAGCGCAGGCTTAGGTCCCCGTTTACGAAGGGCAGGGGGAGGGCCTTCCCGCCGTGTCCCTACCCCTTGCAGACGTCACTGCGGCGTGGCTGAGGGGACAGTCCTCTCAGTCTCATCAACCGTCCCCTCCCTGCCACCCCAAACGCCCACCGTGGAGCGGCGGGAGATGAGGGGGGCTCGGAGTTGAAGCGCGCACTCATATGCCCCCAGGAGACCTAGCGGAGCCCCAGCGCCCGATGACGCGGAGTCTCTGCGGGAACTCCAGGGGGCCGGAACACTTACGCAGGGCCCTTTAAGGCTGGCTGGGTAGCTAGTGCCGCTGCCGCGGTTACTAGGGATGTGACGTCACACAGGGCGGGGTTTCCCGCGCTCGGCGGAAGCGGAAGGGGCGGGGCTCCGCGCTCCTAGTCTCCACTGCTGCCGCCGTCGCCGCCACCCGAGCCGGAGCGGGCTGGGCCGCCAAGGCAAGATGGTGGACTACAGCGTGTGGGACCACATTGAGGTGTCTGATGATGAAGACGAGACGCACCCCAACATCGACACGGCCAGTCTCTTCCGCTGGCGGCATCAGGTAAGGCGCGCGCGCCCATCCCTTTCCCCACTCCCCAGAGTTGATAGGCCGTCCCTGCCCGCAGGCCCGGGTGGAACGCATGGAGCAGTTCCAGAAGGAGAAGGAGGAACTGGACAGGGGCTGCCGCGAGTGCAAGCGCAAGGTGGCCGAGTGCCAGAGGAAACTGAAGGAGCTGGAGGTGGCCGAGGGCGGCAAGGCAGAGCTGGAGCGCCTGCAGGCCGAGGCACAGCAGCTGCGCAAGGAGGAGCGGAGCTGGGAGCAGAAGCTGGAGGAGATGCGCAAGAAGGAGAAGAGCATGCCCTGGAACGTGGACACGCTCAGCAAAGACGGCTTCAGCAAGGTGTGCGGGGCGGGCGGGGCGGGCAGTGCGCACCCAGCCCACTCCCCCTCTCACCCTACCACAGAGCATGGTAAATACCAAGCCCGAGAAGACGGAGGAGGACTCAGAGGAGGTGAGGGAGCAGAAACACAAGACCTTCGTGGAAAAATACGAGAAACAGATCAAGCACTTTGGTGAGTGGGGCTTGTGGGTTATGGGGGGCAAGCCCTCCAGCACCTTGCCAGCATCTTCCCACAGGCATGCTTCGCCGCTGGGATGACAGCCAAAAGTACCTGTCAGACAACGTCCACCTGGTGTGCGAGGAGACAGCCAATTACCTGGTCATTTGGTGCATTGACCTAGAGGTGGAGGAGGTGAGTGGAGCTTTCCCCGGGACTGTGAAAAGCTTGGTGACGCTGTGCCTGTTCTTCCTGGCAGAAATGTGCACTCATGGAGCAGGTGGCCCACCAGACAATCGTCATGCAATTTATCCTGGAGCTGGCCAAGAGCCTAAAGGTGGACCCCCGGGCCTGCTTCCGGCAGTTCTTCACTAAGATTAAGGTAGGGTCCCTGAGCTGCCAGGTGGCTGGAGGCAGGTCCAGTGAGCACTGCCCAACCCCCATAGACAGCCGATCGCCAGTACATGGAGGGCTTCAACGACGAGCTGGAAGCCTTCAAGGAGCGTGTGCGGGGCCGTGCCAAGCTGCGCATCGAGAAGGCCATGAAGGAGTACGAGGAGGAGGAGCGCAAGAAGCGGCTCGGCCCCGGCGGCCTGGACCCCGTCGAGGTCTACGAGTCCCTCCCTGAGGTGGGGCTCCCCGGCCCAGGCGGGCAGCAGGAAGCCCCTGACCCCAGCCCCTCTGTACCCCCAGGAACTCCAGAAGTGCTTCGATGTGAAGGACGTGCAGATGCTGCAGGACGCCATCAGCAAGATGGACCCCACCGTGAGTAACCCCCGCGCCCCATGCCTTCCCGGCCCCACCTCATCTGCCTGCCTTCTCCTCACAGGACGCAAAGTACCACATGCAGCGCTGCATTGACTCTGGCCTCTGGGTCCCCAACTCTAAGGCCAGCGAGGCCAAGGAGGGAGAGGAGGCAGGTCCTGGGGACCCATTACTGGAAGCTGTTCCCAAGACGGGCGATGAGAAGGATGTCAGTGTGTGACCTGCCCCAGCTACCACCGCCACCTGCTTCCAGGCCCCTATGTGCCCCTTTTCAGAAAACAGATAGATGCCATCTCGCCCGCTCCTGACTTCCTCTACTTGCGCTGCTCGGCCCAGCCTGGGGGGCCCGCCCAGCCCTCCCTGGCCTCTCCACTGTCTCCACTCTCCAGCGCCCATTCAAGTCTCTGCTTTGAGTCAAGGGGCTTCACTGCCTGCAGCCCCCCATCAGCATTATGCCAAAGGCCCGGGGGTCCGGGGAAGGGCAGAGGTCACCAGGCTGGTCTACCAGGTAGTTGGGGAGGGTCCCCAGCCAAGGGGCCGGCTCTCGTCACTGGGCTCTGTTTTCACTGTTCGTCTGCTGTCTGTGTCTTCTATTTGGCAAACAGCAATGATCTTCCAATAAAAGATTTCAGATGCTCTCTGGGCTGCTGGGAGGGCCGTTCAGGCAGCC